TCCTAAACTCTGAACTGCACGCTGGCATTTTAAGGCAGGGAATGGCCATGCCGCCCCAGTGGATGATCTTGGGTTCCCACAGAATGCTCACCCTAGACGGCAGGAGTACAGGTGCGTTTCCAAGTGTAAACCTGTCCCTGGGCAATTCCCTTCTAGAAGTTTGTTTTTCAGCCTGCAACTCTTCCATGAACTCGACTTGTCTAGCCAACCCCCTACACGTCACCATGAGGCTCTCCAGTAAGTGCCGCGCACCACGCCTCCCCAGCACAGACTCCAGATTATTCGGCACCCACCTGGCCCTCTCCTAGTCTTCTCATCAATTTTTAGCATCCTGGGCCAGAAACCTGGGGTCACCCTCCCCAGCTGTGAGCTGGTGGAAGTCTGCCATTCAACCCACCTAGACTGCCAATGAAAAGAACCACCAGATGCCCTGTGGGGCAAGGGGCTGTGGCTACCCTCTCTCTCCCCCACCTGTGGACCAGGTCCCCCAGAGCCAGGCAGCCCTTTCCTGGGAGCCCTCCCTGCATTCCTCCGGCTGGTTAGCCCAGTTTGGGGTTCTGCCCTGGTAGGCTGATAGCCCCTCACCTCATGCCGAGGCTGCTGCCCCGACTTGCAGGAACCCTCAGATGAAGGACCCTAAGGAGGGCCAGCTCTGTGTCCATGCCCACTTGGATCTTGAGAGCTGCCCCAGGCACGTGTGGACTGGTAGTGCCCCTGGACTCAGAGCTTTGGGTTTTGCCCACCCTGGAGCTGCCCGGCTCTGTTCCTCAGCATATACTCTCTTCCTCATTCCTACTTCATGGTTATATGTAAATGCAAGCACACAGAAGTTTTCTACTTTAAAACTCAGAAGATCAGCAGATCACTGCTCTCTCCTGGTGCTCTGGGGAGCCACGTGGCCTCTCTTTGCACCAAAACTCCCCATCCAAGTCCAGCTCCACTCTCTCTCTGCCTCAGCTGCCCTGCAGCCCTTTCCTCTTGCTCTTTGATGTTTTGTAGGCCTGCAGCTCCCAAGCACAGAGGCATGAGTGGGGAGAATGTCACCAAGGTCAGCACCTTCATCCTGGTGGGCCTCCCCACGGCCCCAGGGCTGCAGTACCTGCTCTTCCTCCTCTTCCTGCTCACCTACCTCTTTGTCCTGGTGGAGAACCTGGCCATCATCCTCATCGTCTGGAGCAGCACCTCCCTCCACAGGCCCATGTACTACTTTCTGAGCTCCATGTCTTTCCTGGAGATCTGGTACGTGTCTGACATCACCCCCAAGATGCTGGAGGGCTTCCTCCTCCAGCAGAAACGCATCTCTTTCGTCGGGTGCATGACGCAGCTCTACTTCTTCAGCTCCCTGGTGTGCACCGAGTGTGTGCTTCTGGCCTCCATGGCCTACGACCGCTACGTGGCCATCTGCCACCCGCTGCGCTACCACGTCCTTGTGACCCCGGGGCTGTGCCTCCAGCTGGTGGGCTTCTCCTTTGTGAGTGGCTTCACCATCTCCATGATCAAGGTCTGTTTTATCTCCAGCGTCACGTTCTGTGGCTCCAACGTCTTGAACCACTTCTTCTGTGACATTTCCCCCATCCTCAAGCTGGCCTGCACGGACTTCTCCACTGCAGAGCTGGTGGATTTCATCCTGGCCTTCATCATCCTGGTGTTTCCGCTCCTGGCCACCATACTGTCATATTGGCACATCACCCTGGCTGTCCTGCGCATCCCCTCGGCCACCGGCTGCTGGAGAGCCTTCTCTACCTGCGCCTCTCACCTCACCGTGGTCACCGTCTTCTATACAGCCTTGCTTTTCATGTATGTCCGGCCCCAAGCCATTGATTCCCAGAGCTCCAACAAGCTCATCTCTGCCGTGTACACTGTTGTCACGCCAATAATTAACCCTTTGATTTACTGCCTGAGGAACAAGGAATTTAAGGACGCCTTGAAAAAGGCCTTGGGCTTGGGTCAAACTTCACACTAAGACAACTAAATGTCCTAGAGTAAAATCTGTAG